TACCCCAGTTTTTATTGCGATTACTTTCTTTCTCCCTCTCTTTTTTTTTTAGACGGAGTCTTGCTCTGTTGCCAGGCTGGAGTGCAGTGGCGCCATCTCGGCTCACTGCAACCTCTGCCTTCTGGTTTCAAGGGATTCTCCTGACTCACCCTCCCGAATAGCTGGGATTACAGGTGCCCACCATCACACCCAGCTAGTTTTTGTATTTTTAGTAGAGACAGGGTTTCACCATGTTGGCCTGGCTGGTTTCGAACTCCTGACCTCAAGTGATCTTCCCGCTTACGGCCTCTCAAAGTGCTGGGATTACAGGCGTGAGCCACCACGGCTGGCCAAGTTTCCAGAGCTTTTTTTTACAATCTCAATGATGTATCTCGGAAGGCAGGGACTCAGTATATCTCATTTACCGCTGCATGCCCAGCACCCCTTACCATGCCTGGCACACAATGGGCCTTCGACAAATGTTTACTGAATGAATGACAATGTCGTAGTCCTGTCTCTGGCCTCATTTTCTTCCTGTGGGCATGTTAATGTCTGTCTTGCCCATTTCACAGGATGTTGTGAGGCTGCGGGAACCACAGGATCCGTTCCCCCACCCACCCAGGAGTTGGGTTTGGAGGCTCTCAGGCCGCGTCAGCTATTACATTCAGGAAAGGCGGAGCTCCAGTCTTCCTCGGGAACTTGCCGGCTAAGCTCCACGTGGGCGCCCCGCCCACATCCAGCCACGCTCACACCTGTCAGCTGGTGGGAGGGTCAGGACCAGCCTCTAAGGGGCGTGGCTAGGGCTCAGAACTAGGAAGAAGGCGGAGTTCCGGAGGCCACTGACCAATGAGAGCGCAAGTTTTGGGGCCGGAAAAGGCGGGGCCGCGCGCAGGAGAAAGAGGTGCCACATTTCCATTGGACTACCTGTCGTCGTCAGGGAAACGCAGCGTCTCCCTGCCGGGGAGGTGGCGGGGCGGGGCTTTCTGGGAGGCGGGGCTTCCGGGGCCGGCTCGGCTGGGACCGGGCGCTCGTCGTCAGCTGACCCGCCGCCATCTTGTCCGCCATTTGCAAGGGGCCCGGAGCGGGATCGCGGCACCTGCCGAGCGGGTCGCCGCCTCTGCCGCGGTCCTTGGACCCCGCCGCCGCCCTGGCCTGGGAGCTTGCCCCGCCGCAGCGGCCGGCAGCGCGGCGCTCCGCGGGCGGCAGGCACGGGCCCCGGGCCCCCTCACGGCGCCCAGCCGCGGGCCTCCCGAGGCAAAAGCCCGTGGGCCGCCGCGATGGCCCTCAAGATGGTGAAGGGCAGCATCGACCGCATGTTCGACAAGAATCTGCAGGACTTGGTCCGCGGCATCCGTAACCACAAGGAGGACGAGGTGAGCCCGGCGCGCCAAGGGGCTGCTCGGCCTTTGTAATCTCTGTGTTTATCCCCCATTATAGGCAAAATACATATCTCAGTGCATTGATGAGATCAAGCAGGAGCTGAAGCAGGACAACATAGCGGTGAAGGCGAACGCGGTCTGCAAGCTGACGTATGTAAGTGCCTCCCAGTGGCCAGCGCCCAGCACGTGAGTGCAATTTCCTGTGCGTCCCTTAACAGTTACAGATGTTGGGATACGACATCAGCTGGGCCGCCTTCAACATCATAGAAGTGATGAGTGCCTCCAAGTTCACCTTCAAGGTGAGGTTCTGGGACGGCAAGGCTGGTGGGGTTGCCTCTGATGTGCTCATCTGTTCTCTCCCAGCGAATTGGCTACCTCGCTGCTTCCCAGAGCTTTCACGAAGGCACCGACGTCATCATGCTGACCACCAATCAGATCCGTAAGGTGGGTGTTCCCGGGCCGGGGCCGCTCTGTGCCCTGGCCACGGCCCCTTTCTCTCACTTTCCAGGACTTGAGCAGCCCCAGCCAGTACGACACAGGTGTTGCACTGACGGGTCTGTCCTGCTTCGTCACCCCAGACCTTGCCAGAGACCTGGCAAATGACATCATGACACTGGTGAGTTTGTAAGCCTGCCCACCACCCCTGCAGCCCGCGCAGGCTGAAGCCCGCTGCCCCGCAGATGTCACACACCAAGCCCTACATCAGGAAGAAGGCTGTGCTGATCATGTACAAGGTGTTCCTGAAGTACCCCGAGTCGCTGCGCCCTGCCTTTCCCCGGCTGAAGGAGAAGCTGGAGGACCCCGACCCCGGTTTGTGGATTTGAGTTAAGCCTCAGGGTTGAAGGCATGCTGATGAGAACCCCTTGTTCCCCAGGGGTTCAGTCGGCTGCCGTCAATGTCATCTGCGAGCTGGCCAGACGCAACCCTAAGAACTACCTGTCCCTGGCCCCGCTCTTTTTCAAGCTGATGACGTCCTCCACCAACAACTGGGTCCTCATCAAGATCATCAAGCTGGCAAGTACTGCCCGGGAATGTGGCCTCCTCACTGCGGGTGACCGAGGCCCTGCTGTCCCCACAGTTCGGTGCTCTTACTCCTTTGGAACCGCGGCTGGGCAAGAAGCTGATCGAGCCCCTCACCAATCTCATCCACAGGTGAGTGCAGGCCATGCGCGGTGGGGGCGGGCCTCATGCCGCTTCCCTGTGTTCCTTTCCTTAGCACGTCTGCCATGTCTCTCCTCTATGAATGTGTGAACACCGTGATTGCAGGTGAGAACTGGCACTCTCCCCATCTGGAAGGGGACCGTGGTGCTGACCAAGCTGTCTGTTGCAGTGCTCATCTCGCTGTCCTCCGGCATGCCCAACCACAGCGCCAGCATCCAGGTACGTCCCGCACTGGGCGGGGCCCATGGGGTTGTAACCAGCATCGTTTTTTTCTTCTTTTCAGCTTTGTGTTCAGAAATTAAGGATATTGATCGAGGACTCCGATCAGAACTGTGAGTCATCCCCTCCCCAGTGCTGTCATTTTCCCAGTGACCCGGCTCTGGCCTCTCTCTGCAGTGAAGTACCTGGGGCTGCTGGCAATGTCCAAGATCCTGAAGACCCACCCCAAGTCCGTGCAGTCCCACAAGGACCTCATCCTGCAGTGCCTGGACGACAAGGACGAGTCCATCCGGCTGCGGGCCCTGGACCTGCTCTATGGGATGGTGCGTGCCCTCTGTCCGCCGCCCGCCCGCCTGCTCTCACCACTGTCTGTACACTTTTGCCCAGGTGTCCAAGAAGAACCTGATGGAGATCGTGAAGAAGCTGATGACCCACGTAGACAAGGCAGAGGGTACCACCTACCGTGACGAGCTGCTCACCAAGATCATTGACATCTGCAGCCAGTCCAACTACCAGTACATCACCAACTTCGAGTGGTGCGTCCCGCTCCCAGGGGTGTGGCCGGGGGGGCGCCGCTCACTCACCGCCTCTGCCCCACAGGTACATCAGCATCCTGGTGGAGCTGACCCGGCTGGAGGGCACACGGCACGGCCACCTCATCGCCGCCCAAATGCTGGACGTGGCCATCCGCGTGAAGGCCATCCGCAAGTTCGCCGTGTCCCAGATGTCTGCGCTGCTTGACAGTGCACACCTGCTGGCCAGCAGCACCCAGCGGAACGGGATCTGTGAGGTGCTGTACGCTGCCGCCTGGATCTGCGGGGAGTTCTCAGAGTGAGTGGGCGCTGGGCCTCTGGGCTGGCAGCTCCTGGGGGCTCACAGTGTTTCCTGTCCTCAGGCATCTGCAGGAACCACACCACACTTTGGAGGCCATGCTGCGGCCCAGAGTCACCACGCTGCCAGGCCACATCCAGGCCGTGTATGTGCAGAACGTGGTCAAGCTCTACGCCTCCATCCTGCAGCAGAAGGAGCAGGCCGGGGAGGCAGAGGGCGCTCAGGCCGTCACCCAGCTCATGGTGGACCGGCTGCCCCAGTTTGTGCAGAGCGCAGACCTGGAGGTGCAGGAGCGGGTAAGATCCAACACTCCGTGTTGGGCCGAGCCGGTGCCAGCAGTGACCCCTGTGTCCCCCACAGGCGTCCTGCATCCTGCAGCTGGTCAAGCACATCCAGAAGCTTCAGGCCAAGGACGTGCCTGTGGCAGAGGAGGTCAGCGCTCTCTTTGCTGGGGAGCTGAACCCAGTGGCCCCCAAGGCCCAGAAGAAGGTTCCAGTCCCCGAAGGGTAAGGATACGGGGGTGGGGGCATTGCAACCAACTGCCTTGTGTGGCCCTCCTGTCCGGTGCAGCCTGGACCTGGACGCCTGGATCAATGAGCCACTCTCGGACAGCGAGTCAGAGGACGAGAGGCCCAGGGCCGTCTTCCACGAGGAGGAGCAGCGGCGTCCCAAGCACCGGCCGTCGGAGGCGGACGAGGAAGAGCTGGCTCGGGTGAGCTGCTGGCTGCCCCTGGCGAGCCCTCGCTCTCGGGCTCATGCCAAGCTGTGTCCCACAGCGCCGAGAGGCCCGGAAGCAGGAGCAGGCCAACAACCCCTTCTACATCAAGAGCTCGCCATCGCCACAGAAGGTGAGGCCCGTCCCCGGGTGCCTGTCCCTCAGGCACCGGTAACGCCTGGGTGTTGCCTTTGCAGCGGTACCAGGACACCCCGGGCGTGGAGCACATTCCCGTGGTGCAGATTGACCTCTCCGTCCCCTTGAAGGTTCCAGGCAAGTGTCTCCGGTGTGTCGGCGCCGCATTTGTGCTGAGTGGCTGCCCGCTGCCGGCCCGCAGGGCTGCCTATGTCAGATCAGTATGTGAAGCTGGAGGAGGAGCGGCGGCACCGGCAGAAGCTGGAGAAGGACAAGAGGAGGAAAAAGAGGAAGGAGAAGGAGAAGAAGGGCAAGCGCCGCCACAGCTCGCTGCCCACGGAGAGCGACGAGGACATCGCCCCTGCCCAGCAGGTGGACATCGTCACAGAGGAGATGCCTGAGGTCAGCCTCGCTGGAGGTCCCGGTCCTAGGATTTCCAGTGATGGGGTTCCTCTCTTCCTGTCAGAATGCTCTGCCCAGCGACGAGGATGACAAAGACCCCAACGACCCCTACAGGGCTCTGGATATTGACCTGGATAAGTGAGTCCATATGGGTTCAGGGTGAGGGTGGAGCTGATGTGTGGCCCGGTCATTCCTCCTCCAGGCCCTTAGCCGACAGCGAGAAACTGCCTATTCAGAAACACAGAAACACCGAGACCTCAAAATCCCCTGAGAAGGACGTTCCCATGGTAGAAAAGAAGAGCAAGAAACCCAAGAAGAAAGAGAAAAAACACAAAGAGAAAGAGAGAGACAAGGAGAAGAAGAAGGAGAAGGAGAAGAAGGTAAGGCTAGTGCCCAGGGCGGCGGCCTTCTCGCGTTTGCTGACAGCCTGTCTTGTGGTTTCAGGCTGAGGACCTGGACTTCTGGCTGTCTACCACCCCACCGCCTGCCCCCGCCCCCGCCCCCGCCCCCGTTCCATCCACGGTAAGAGACTGGCAGCTGGCCAGTGCCAGCCTCAGCATGAGCCCCAAGCCCTGGCTCCCTGCAGGGGGAGCTCAGTGTGAACACTGTCACTACCCCGAAGGACGAGTGTGAGGACGCCAAGACGGAGGCGCAGGGCGAGGAGGACGATGCCGAGGGGCAAGACCAGGACAAGGTGAGGCTGTCACTCCCCCAGGGGCTGTGGAGGGGCACTGAACCCGACCCTCCTCTTGCTCCAGAAATCTCCCAAGCCTAAGAAGAAGAAGCACAGGAAGGAGAAGGAGGAGCGGACCAAAGGCAAGAAGAAGTCCAAGAAGCAGCCTCCAGGCAGCGAGGAGGCAGCGGGGGAGCCGGTGCAGAATGGCGCGCCAGAGGAGGAGCAGCTCCCGGTGAGGGGTACTTCAGCGCCCCCGCCCCACGCCCCCAAGGCTGATGCGCCTTTTCTATTTCCAGCCTGAGTCCAGCTACTCCCTCCTCGCTGAAAATTCCTATGTTAAAATGGTGAGTGGCAGCCGCTCCCAGGGGCAGGGTGGCCTGCCCTGCTAACACTGGCCATGCCCTGCAGACCTGTGACATCCGGGGCAGTCTGCAGGAGGACAGCCAGGTCACTGTGGCCATCGTGCTGGAGAACAGGAGCAGCAGCATCCTCAAGGGCATGGAGCTCAGCGTGCTGGACTCACTCAATGCCAGGATGGCCCGGCCGCAGGGCTCCTCCGTCCACGATGGCGTCCCCGTGCCTTTCCAGCTGCCCCCAGGTGAGCCCTGCCCCACTCACGGCCTCTCCTGGTCTCAGGCCCCACTCCCTCTCGCCCCCGCCAGGCGTCTCCAACGAAGCCCAGTATGTGTTCACCATCCAGAGCATCGTCATGGCGCAGAAGCTCAAGGGGACCCTGTCCTTCATTGCCAAGGTATGCAGGGCTCCACTTGGCGTTGAAGAGCCCTCTCAACTGCACCACCTTCACTCCACCGCAGAATGACGAGGGTGCGACCCACGAGAAGCTGGACTTCAGGCTGCACTTCAGCTGCAGCTCCTACTTGATCACCACTCCCTGCTACAGGTGGGGCCCAGGCCCACTCCCCTATGTCCCCGCACCGCAGTCAGCCTCCCTGTCCCTCCCACAGTGACGCCTTTGCTAAGTTGCTGGAGTCTGGGGACTTGAGCATGAGCTCAATCAAAGTCGATGGCATTCGGATGTCCTTCCAGAATCTTCTGGCGAAGATCTGTTTTCACCACCATTTTTCCGGTAAGGAGAGTGAGGGGCTGATGGATTGCACGCGGGAAGCCTAACACTGCCCGCTCTGTTGCAGTTGTGGAGCGAGTGGACTCCTGCGCCTCCATGTACAGCCGCTCCATCCAGGGCCACCATGTCTGCCTCCTGGTGAAAAAGGTGAGCCTCGGGCTGCTGTGCACACCCTGGCTTTTTAAAATATCCATCTTTTTTCCTTACACAGGGTGAGAACTCTGTCTCAGTCGACGGGAAGTGCAGTGACTCCACGCTACTGAGCAACTTGTTAGAAGAGATGAAGGCGACGCTGGCCAAGTGTTGAGAGCTGCCTGCGAGCCCCGCACCACCCCGCGGAGCACGTACCCAGGGACCGCAGCCCTGACGTGTCTCGCCTCTCCTCAGTCGTGTGTACTGTACCCAAGCCTGAGTGTTAATTTAACTCTATGTTGTCCGCCGTGTAGACATCCGAGGTCATTTGTTGCGTTGAATTATCTGACCATCCTTTTTTACTGTGACTCTTCCCATTCTCTTTGGCAAGAAGTCCCCTTCTCGCCCCCAAACCAGCAAGGGACTCCCCCACCTGGGTCTGTGCCCTGCCCCGCGCTGGGGGCCGAGTCCTTGAATGTGGCTTCAGGGGCTCCTGTCCTGGGCCAGGGCCTGATGGGCACCACGTGAGGGGCACTTGGTGGACAGGGCGGGGCTGACGTGGCCTCCTCTGGGGTCGCCTGCTTTTGACCCAAAGGTCCTGACGGTTGCGTCCGGGGGAGGGGAAGGAAGGGCCGCTGTCGCCAAGGTTTTCTCTCCCAGAACCCACAGTGGGAAAGCGGTCTTGCCAGGCGTTGTCCATTGTCAGTGTGCTCGTGGGCTGGTGACTGGGTCTTGGGATCCCAGGCCACGCGCCAGCCAGGCTGTGGGCAGGGCGGGGCCAGGGACGCCAAAGAGAGGTTGCAGTCAGAACCGTGGACGGGGTGGGTTGAGGCCTCTCTGCCACCCGTCTTCCTGGTCAGCAGAAGTGCATCTCGGCTTGGGTTTGGGGTGGTCCGCATCCCCTGCTTGCCACTATGCGCACCAAGGTTTCCCCACATCCTTCCCAGCACCCTTAGGAAGGCCCAGGCAGGGCCTGGAAGCAGCGGACCTGGGCTGTTCTGTGTTGAAGGAGTGTGCCCAGTGCCCTTGGGCAGGACCTGTGAGAGCCACCTCACAGGCAGAGCCCCCACCAGGCAGGGCAAGGAGACTCCGCTCACTCCCCACGGCCAGCGTGGGCACAGGACTGACCCTTCTTCAGAGATAATGACATTTTATCTTCTCCTTTTGATGAAAACTGTCACTTTAGCATGTAATCCATTACAGAATCCCATGCAGTGATTCCAGGATTTGAAATTGTATGATGTGTTACATAAGAATTTATTTGCTATCGACATTCCCGTATAAAGAGAGAGACATATCACGCTGCTGTCATGATTTTGTGTCAAGATGATCCAATAAAGTTGTAAAACAGGCATTTCCACATGGGTCTTCTGCCTGGCCTGGGTCATGCAG